CTAATGTGTTCCCATGGAGCTAGCACCATCCTCCCGGGCCTGCACAGACTCAGAGCAGCTGTGCCTCCGAGATGGGCTCGCCTGGGAACTAGCTCCGTGTGTTACAGGGCATGGCTGGGAGCCCGTGTCCATCCTGGCCACAGGCGAGGGGTCAGGCTGCCTTGCCCATGGCTGATCCACTGCCTCCCACTCCTACCCCCAGGGAGGAAGTCTGAGAGGCAGCCCACCGACTCCCCCTTTCCGAGATCCCTGCTCAGCCCCCTCGGGAGCATGGCCCTCTGGGGGGTTGGGAGTGACCTGGCAGGCCTTAGGGTCGGGGGTGTCCCCAGAGTGGGTGGACAGTCCACTGTCTTGCCGGGCACGTCAAGCTGTCTGTCCCACAGACGACAGTGCATCTGCGCAGTGCCAGGGCCAGGTGTGAACTGGTGTCTGTGTCCTTCTCTCCAGGCTGGACCAGTCCATTGGGAAGCCCTCACTGTTCATCTCCGTCTCAGGTGGGTTTCTGTGTCAGTTACTCTGGGCCCAGCAGCCTGCAATGGACTCTCCCGCACCTCTGCCCTCCTGGCTCTCCCCATGATGTCAGAATGGGCCATTGCACCTCCAAAGTGCATGACATGAAATGAAAGCCAGGGAGTAAGGGGAGGTAGACCCCACCCTTAGCAAAGTGGCTCCAAAGTACATTTTACAAAGGAATATTCAGGTTTCATAAGAACCTACCTGGGTCCCTTTAAATTCCAGGGCGTTGAGGTTAGGCTCTAGGTGTGGAAACATGAACCCAGGGCAACTTTGCAGAAGGGGGTGATCCTGGGGTGGGGTTTGGGTGGGGTGAGCTGCCAGCCCAGAATTCAAGAGACTATGGGTGGGGGCCTTGCAGGGCTCAAGTTGAGAGGGACAGAAGCACCTGGCTGCAGCCTGGGGGCTGGTTTTCTGGCTCCTTGACCAAATTCCTTGGGTCCCCTGGACACGGGGCTGTGAGTCATTCCGGGGAATGACAGGGAAAAGGCACATTCCCTGGGGTTTCCCTAGCCCAGATGCAAACAGCAGCCACGGCTCATAGTGTGGGCTGGTGTAACGGAGCAGCGGAATGGCTGTGCCCCCAGCCTGGAGTCAGGCCTGTGTCGCCCTGGGAGTGGAATGGCATGGGCTTGCACAGCTGGCAGTGTGGCCAGCTTAGGCAGCCCCCTAGGGCTCTCAGAGGTCAGAGGTGGAGAGCGTGGAGCAGGATGGAGCCCAGGTCCCCAGCTGCAGCCATGCCCGGCCACCGTACCACCCCTGGTATTTTTGTCATAGCATGCTTTTTAAAAATGTGGCCCTGATTTGGGTGTTTTATCCCCCATAGAAAAGAGCAAGGATCGCGGCAGCAACACGATCGGCGCCCGCCTGAACCGAGTAGAAGACAAGGTAGGCTCACGCGCCGGCCTGCGGTGGTTCTGACTGACTCTCTCGTCTGCCTTTGTCCCCGCAGGTGACGCAGCTGGACCAGAGGCTGGCACTCATCACCGACATGCTTCACCAGCTGCTCTCCTTGCACGGTGGCAGCACCCCCGGCAGCGGCGGCCCCCCCAGAGAGGGCGGGGCCCACATCACCCAGCCCTGCGGCAGTGGCGGCTCCGTCGACCCTGAGCTCTTCCTGCCCAGCAACACCCTGCCCACCTACGAGCAGCTGACCGTGCCCAGGAGGGGCCCCGATGAGGGGTCCTGAGGAGGGGATGGGGCTGGGGGATGGGCCTGAGTGAGAGGGGAGGCCAAGAGTGGCCCCACCTGGCCCTCTCTGAAGGAGGCCACCTCCTAAAAGGCCCAGAGAGAAGAGCCCCACTCTCAGAGGCCCCAATACCCCATGGACCATGCTGTCTGGCACAGCCTGCACTTGGGGGCTCAGCAAGGCCACCTCTTCCTGGCCGGTGTGGGGGCCCCGTCTCAGGTGTGAGTTGTTACCCCAAGCGCCCTGGCCCCCACATGGTGATGTTGACATCACTGGCATGGTGGTTGGGACCCAGTGGCAGGGCACAGGGCCTGGCCCATGTATGGCCAGGAAGTAGCACAGGCTGAGTGCAGGCCCACCCTGCTTGGCCCAGGGGGCTTCCTGAGGGGAGACAGAGCAACCCCTGGACCCCAGCCTCAAATCCAGGACCCTGCCAGGCACAGGCAGGGCAGGACCAGCCCACGCTGACTACAGGGCCGCCGGCAATAAAAGCCCAGGAGCCCATTTGGAGGGCCTGGGCCTGGCTCCCTCACTCTCAGGAAATGCTGACCCATGGGCAGGAGACTGTGGAGACTGCTCCTGAGCCCCCAGCTTCCAGCAGGAGGGACAGTCTCACCATTTCCCCAGGGCACGTGGTTGAGTGGGGGGAACGCCCACTTCCCTGGGTTAGACTGCCAGCTCTTCCTAGCTGGAGAGGAGCCCTGCCTCTCCGCCCCTGAGCCCACTGTGCGTGGGGCTCCCGCCTCCAACCCCTCGCCCAGTCCCAGCAGCCAGCCAAACACACAGAAGGGGACTGCCACCTCCCCTTGCCAGCTGCTGAGCCGCAGAGAAGTGACGGTTCCTACACAGGACAGGGGTTCCTTCTGGGCATTACATCGCATACAAATCAATAATTTGTGGTGATTTGGATCTGTGTTTTAATGAGTTTCACAGTGTGATTTTGATTATTAATTGTGCAAGCTTTTCCTAATAAACGTGGAGAATCACAGGCTGGGCTGGGCACTGCTCTCACCTTGGTTCCTGGGGCATCCATGGGGTCTCTCACAGACAGGACCCCTGCAGTTCCCCTGGAAGCAGTGCCCAGGTGGCTGTGGAATAGGAACGCTATGTCCGTGTACTGAGGAGTAGGTCAGG